AAGATGAACTAATTGAAATATGACTTAGTAAAAACATTGTGCCAACTTGAAACCTTGATTTAGTAAAACATCTCAATGTTTAGATCCTTTGTCCAATGGTAGTATTTATCAGATGTATTCAGCTTGCTCAGAAAACCAAAAGGGCATTACAACCACAAAAGCAAAGAAAAATAAGAAAACGTCCCATGTTTGGATCTTGTTCTACTTGTAAAGATTAAATTGAAATGATTAGGCTTTTCGATTCATGAGCCAAATACCGTAACACCCTGGCCTTTGATGGGTTTGGATTTTTAACATTACTCCTGAGATTTCAGGAAGTGGGGTTACAGTTACACTCCTTATAGCTGCTAAGTGTATTAAGTTGAATGTAAGGATGCATAATATTGTTTGAATTGAGCCCCACTACCAATTCTTTAAAAAATGGCATGAATTCCTATACGTAAATGATTTGGTGGAACTATTCCATCATAATTTCTAAATTGTTTATATACCAAGGTAGCCTTAATTTGTATATGTTTCAGTACAATGAAATTTTACTCCCTCTGGGATGCTGTTTGGTTTGTATTTTGAGGAATGTTTTTCTCATGGGAAGAGGAACCTATGACTTCTGTACCTAGATAATTTGTTACATTAAAAAGCTGGTCTTTCAGCAATGTAAGTATATACATACATGTTTTTATGAGGAAAAAAAAGCAGCAGAGATCAGAAGACTGCCACCGTGCTTGGAGAAGAAAGAAAGCCGCGCGTGGCCTTCGCAGTGCTCGCCGGGACTCGTAGTTCCAGGTCTGCGGGCTCCTCCCAGGCGGGGATCTACTTCCTCTCTCGGCCGCGGCCGCAGCACCCGGAAGCTGAGGGGGCTTAAAGTCTTTCGCTTCCTTTCCCCGCCTCTTAGTCCCGCAGATTGCTAGTGGATATGGCCAATAGGAGGGCTGACTGGTACTTCCTGTTATTTGATTGGCTTAAAATTTTGCAACCGCCCGGACAAACTTGCCGAGGATTGGCTGAGCCTTCAGTTTTGAAAATCATAGTTTTCGCCCGCGCTGCGCCGCCTGGTTGCTCCTCCCGTGCGGTGAGTCCCGAAGGCCCGGAGCCAAGTGGGTCTGGGCAAGCGGGGCCTTACCTAGGGATACCACCGGACTTGGATCGGAGCAGCCTTCAGGGGACGTGGCGCAGTCGAGTGAGTGCGCGTGGGCGTGGGGATTGGGGGGTTAACTTGTGCCTCTTGTCCCTGCCTTCACCAGACAGAGCCACCATGGGGACGACGGCCCCAGGGCCCATTCACCTGCTGGAGCTATGTGACCAGAAGCTCATGGAGTTTCTCTGCAACATGGATAATAAGGACTTGGTGTGGCTTGAGGAAATCCAAGAGGAGGCCGAGCGCATGTTCACCAGGTGAAGACGGGCACAGTGAGAGGCTGGGAACAGCCTCGAGTGACACCCTCCTTGTGCCAAACAGAGAATTCAGCAAAGAGCCAGAGCTGATGCCCAAAACACCTTCTCAGAAGAACCGACGGAAGAAGAGACGGATTTCTTATGTTCAGGATGAAAACAGAGATCCCATCAGGAGAAGGTAGGAGGGGTTGGGGGAGAGTGAGCTGAGCACGTCTCAGCCTCTGCCCTGCTGCCCCTGCCAGGTTATCCCGCAGAAAGTCTCGGAGCAGCCAGCTGAGCTCCCGACGCCTCCGCAGCAAGGACAGTGTAGAGAAGCTGGCTACAGTGGTCGGGGAGAACGGCTCCGTCCTGCGGCGTGTGACCCGTGCTGCGGCTGCAGCTGCCGCGGCTACCATGGCATTGGCTGCACCTTCTTCACCCACCCCTGAGTCTCCCACGATGCTGACTAAGAAGCCCGAGGATAACCACACCCAGTGCCAGCTGGTGCCTGTGGTGGAGATCGGCATCAGTGAGCGCCAGAATGCTGAGCAGCATGTCACCCAGCTCATGTCCACCGAGCCTCTGCCCCGCACTCTGTCCCCGACTCCAGCTTCAGCCACAGCTCCAACCTCCCAGGGCATCCCGACATCAGATGAGGAATCAACACCTAAGAAGTCGAAGGCCAGGATACTGGAGTCCATCACAGTGAGCTCCCTGATGGCTACACCCCAGGACCCCAAGGGTCAAGGGGTCGGGACGGGGCGGTCTGCGTCTAAGCTCAGGATTGCGCAGGTCTCCCCTGGCCCACGGGACTCGCCAGCCTTTCCAGATTCTCCATGGCGGGAGCGGGTGCTGGCTCCCATCCTGCCGGATAACTTCTCCACGCCCACGGGCTCTCGCACGGACTCTCAATCGGTGCGGCACAGCCCGATCGCCCCGTCTTCCCCGAGTCCCCAAGTCTTAGCCCAGAAGTACTCTCTGGTGGCCAAACAGGAAAGTGTTGTCCGCAGGGCGAGCAGAAGGCTTGCCAAGAAGACTGCCGAAGAGCCAGCTGCCTCTGGCCGCATCATCTGTGAGTCTGGGGGCTTGGCAGTGGCGGGTGGTGAGATCTTTTGTGCCTTTCTTTTCCCCCTCAGGTCACAGTTACCTGGAGAGGCTCCTGAATGTTGAGGTGCCCCAGAAAGTTGGGTGAGTTCAGTTCCAGGGCTTCGGAGGTAGGCCAGTCCCCTCAGAGTCCCTCTTCTGTTTTCAGTTCTGAGCAGAAGGAACCCCCCGAGGAGGCTGAGCCTGTGGCGGCAGCTGAGCCAGAGGTAAGACGGCTGCCTGGGGAAGGGAGGACTCACAAGACCCCTAAAGCCTTGGTTCTTTCCACAGGTCCCTGAGAACAATGGAAATAACTCGTGGCCCCACAATGACACGGAGATTGCCAACAGCACACCCAACCCGAAGCCTGCAGCCAGCAGCCCGGAAACACCCTCTGCAGGGCAGCAAGGTGAGGCTTCCTGACCTGCCGTGTGCAGTGCCCTGCAGCCTTGCTGAAATTGCTGTCTTCACAGAGGCCAAGACGGACCAAGCAGATGGACCCAGAGAGCCACCGCAGAGTGCCAGGTTTGCATCCGGGAAGGGGTGTGTAGGTAACTGCCCTGTGATGCCGCCGCCCGCGCCTTGGCAGGAGGAAGCGCAGCTACAAGCAGGCCGTGAGTGAGCTGGACGAGGAGCAGCACCTGGAGGATGAGGAGCTGCAGCCCCCCAGGAGCAAGACCCCTTCCTCACCCTGCCCAGCCAGCAAGGTGAGCCAGGCACCTGCCCTCTCCTGGAGCCCTGCCCACTTCTGACCCTGGTCCTCGTCTGCAGGTGGTACGGCCCCTCCGGACCTTTCTGCACACAGTGCAGAGGAACCAGATGCTCATGACCCCGACCTCAGCCCCACGCAGCGTCATGAAGTCCTTTATTAAGCGCAACACTCCCCTGCGCATGGACCCCAAGGTGAGGGGCCTGTGCCCAGGCCGGGCTTTGTGAACTCTTGCCTTTTCCCTTGTCTCCTCCACAGTGCAGCTTCGTCGTAAGTAAAGCCTTTTCCTGTCGGTAACCTCGTGTCCCATCTCCCTCGCTCCCCGCCACCCCAGGAGAAGGAGCGGCAGCGCCTGGAGAATCTGCGGCGGAAGGAGGAGGCCGAGCAGCTGCGCAGGCAGAAGGTGGAGGAGGACAAGCGGCGGCGGCTGGAGGAGGTGAAGCTGTAAGTGGCCTGGCTTCCTGGACTGTGGCCCAGGGGCTCCCCATGACTATCCTATGCCCCGCAGGAAGCGTGAGGAACGCCTCCGCAAGGTGCTGCAGGCCCGCGAGCGGGTGGAGCAGATGAAGGAGGAGAAGAAGAAGCAGATTGAGCAGAAGTTTGCTCAGATCGACGAGAAGACTGAGAAGGTGGGAGCCTGGGCTGTGGAGGCCCAGGCAATCTCCAATGGGCATGTGTGGGTGGGCTCTGCAGGCCAAGGAGGAGCGGCTGGCAGAGGAGAAGGCCAAGAAAAAGGCGGCGGCCAAGAAGATGGAGGAGGTGGAAGCACGCAGGAAGCAGGAAGAGGAGGCACGTAGGCTCAGGTGGCTGCAGCAGGTGCGAGCACAGGTGGGCCTCAGGGAGGAGGTGGGCGGGGTGGGGCCGCAGCACCTGACCTTGCTCTCTGTTTCAGGAGGAGGAAGAGCGGCGGCACCAAGAGCTGCTGCAGAAGAAGAAGGAAGAGGAGCAGGAGCGGCTGCGGAAGGCGGCCGAGGCTAAGCGGCTGGCAGAGCAGCGGGAGCAGGAGCGGCGGGAGCAGGAGCGGCGCGAGCAGGAGCGGCGCGAGCAGGAGCGGCGGGAGCAGGAGCGGCGCGAGCAGGAGCGACAGCTGGCAGAGCAGGAGCGTCGGCGGGAGCAGGAGCGGCTCCAGGCCGAGAGGTGAGGGACCTGCTGGCCCGCCTGCCTGCCTTCCTGTCCTAACAGGCTCTTGCTGGGTCCTCAGGGAGCTGCAGGAGCGGGAGAAGGCCCTGCGGCTGCAGAAGGAGCAGCTGCAGAGGGAACTGGAGGAGAAGAAGAAGAAGGTGAGGGGAGCTGGGTTGCGGGCTCCCCTGGGTCCCTAACACCCCATTGCCACCTGGGTTCCAGGAAGAGCAGCAGCGTCTGGCTGAGCGGCAGCTGCAGGAGGAGCAAGAGAAGAAAGCCAAGGAGGCAGCAGGGGCCAGCAAGGCCCTGAATGTGACTGTGGACGTGCAGGTGCCACCTGGGCCCCAGTGGAGAGGCTCTCAGGTGGAGGGGCCCACTCTATTCTCTTCCCAGTAGAGGGAACTGACGGCCACGTTTGTTTTTGCAGTCTCCAGCTTGTACCTCATATCAGATGACTCCGCAAGGGCACAGGGCCCCTCCCAAGATCAACCCAGATAACTACGGGATGGATCTGAATAGCGACGACTCCACCGATGATGAGGCCCATCCCCGGAAGCCCATCCCCACCTGGGCCCGAGGTAAGCAAAGCCCACAGCTCCCTGGGAGACTCCAAGGCAGTGTCTGGTCTGTGGTCTCCTGCAGGCACCCCGCTCAGCCAGGCTATCATTCACCAGTACTACCACCCACCGAACCTTCTGGAGCTCTTTGGAACCATTCTCCCACTGGACTTGGAGGATATCTTCAAGAAGAGCAAGCCCCGCTATCACAAGCGCACCAGCTCTGCTGTCTGGAACTCACCGCCCCTGCAGGGCGCCAGGGTCCCCAGCAGCCTGGCCTACAGCCTGAAGAAGCACTGAGGCTGGCCTGCGGCCTTCTTGGCAGCCTCGCCTCCTGTCCATGTCTATCTGTCTGTCTGTCGGTCTCTGTCTTGGTCTGTTGCCCTCCTTCTTGGCATGCCATTGTGGAGGGCTTGGCCAGGTGTATATAAACGTCCTCTGTGCTGGGTGTTTCTGCTGCAGGTGGCAGGTGGCCCCAGGCCTGTTTGGAGGATGGGCTGGGTGGGTGGGTGGGGAAGAAATGGGCCCAGCCCCACATGGCCTGCAGACAGTGCTCTGTAAATAGTTGTTTTAATTTAGCTGAATGTTAGCATTTTAGTCTTTGGCATTTTAGCGTTTGGGAGGTAGATTAATAAAGTATATTCCTTCAAGCCTGCTGTTGATACCATGAAGACTGGGCGCCTCAGTCCCAGCCCTGTAGCTGTGTGTCTTGGGCCACCAGTGGCCTGCAGGACGAAGGTACTGTTCCATCACCTGCGGTGTGCCTCAGGATCACCAGGTGCAGGCCCCCACCCTCGGAGATGCTGCTGCAGTGAGTGGTTCCACTGCCTGGATAACCCTTGAGGAACACGTCAGTTACTGTCACGATGGGGCAGGTGGAGCTCCTTCCTATTTTTTGGGGTGCTCCCTGTTTGTAAAGGGGAGTTTGTTCATTGGGAAAGACCTGGGTCTTGACACGGCCCTGCCACTTAGTCCCCTACCCTCTCCATTCCCCAGGCTCCACCCGTGCTGCTCAGGTGCAAATGGACTTGAGAGCATCTATGTGCTGGTGAAGCATGAGGTCTGAGTAGAAAAGGGGTATCCCTTGAGACCACCTTGGGACCAGTGCTTGCAAGCAGCGAGATATTTCCCCAGCAAAACCAGGCAGCTGCTAATTAAATGCTTAGAACCAATGAAAGCTGGCTGTGGTCCTGCCTGTGAGCTGCCTACTGCTGCCTTCTGAATGCATATATCTGCTACTGTAGCCCCGGGTTGTCAAACTATGGCCTGTGGGCCAAATCCAGCCACAGTCGGTTCTTTAAAGTTTTATCGAAACACAAGCAATGGAAATGCCCATTTCCATTGTTGTCTCCAGTTGCTCTGCTCCGAGGGCAGTGTTAAGTTGTGCAGCAGAGGCCCCTCCATGCAAAGCTGAATATGTTTACTATTTGAACTTTTTCAGAAGTTCTGCTTAAGGACAAAATAAAGCCTAAATCCAAGAACACTTTTAAAAATGAGGAAATAGTGAACACAATAGACGGAAGTC